CAGCATTTTTCACCGTCTTCAGCTTATTGGACGATAAGTCAAGACACTTCAAATTTGGAGTTGTGGAAAAACTGCCCGTGGAAATGCTGGTGATGTTGTTATGACGAAGAATTAGGGTGTTCAGCTTTGCAAACGATACTGGAATCCACTCAGAATCCAGAAGCCCAATTCTGTTATAACTCAGGTCCAGTCTCTTAATCAGTCTGAAAAGGTTCCCAGGCACCTTGGACAGGTTTTTGTTGGTGCAGCTGACGATGTCAGTGGCACAGATGCAAGCGGTGGGGCACACCCCAGAGGCACCAGGGCCCACAGTCACTGTGATCATCAGCAAACACAGCAGCTCCCTGCAGCCCGGTCTGACGACGGCTCCAAGCAGGGTGGGCAGAGTGTGTACACGTAACGACATTATGGTCGCCTCTGAGTCTCTTCCCGGTGTCTTTTCCACCGGCTCAGCCTCCCACCAGTGAACCTGGCAAACAATTAATAATTCAGAGGGAGTAAAAAGCAGAAACTGACTACCACTAGTTAACCCATAAGAGCCATACCTTACTTTCTTTCCAATAACTTTTGAAATGGGTTTTATTTCACAATAGGGAGCTCTGTGTTGCCTCTTCACTGTTAAATGTATTTTTTCCTCTTTCCTGGGTTAGTCCTGCTTATAAAAATGTACAGTCACATTCTCTCCATACAACCCACCGTCTCACCCACCATCAGAAACTCAATTTTTTCCTAAGGTGCATCCTGCGTTGTTGTTGTTGTTGTTGTTGTTTTAAACTCCCTCCAACAGACACAACTATACGCAAACGTACGCTACAAACAATTAAACGGAAATACTTAGCAACCACCCATCCAGGAAAAAACTCACGGTGCTGGGGAGCCTCGTGGGCTCCGGGGAGGCTGCCTACGCAGTGCCTTCCGAAGGTCTGCGCGTCCGTCTGTCCGTGTCTGTCACTCTTGCACCTTCCGACTTCCTTTCCCTCCGGCTCCCGGCGGGCGGCACCCTCTAGCCGGCTCTCAACTTTGAGGAGTTTCAAGCAGCCGCGGCGGCAGCAGCAGCCCTGGACGCAGCAGCCAAGCTCTTCGCTGGCTCCCGGGGGCTCTCCCGGGTTCCTCTCATTGCAGGCTGAAGGTACCGCCTCGGCGCTCTGGCCGCCGTGTGCCGAATAATTAAACATGCCATTTTCACATTTCAGGTAATGAGAGGCCCTAAGATCCCAGAGGATGCCATAAGAGGAAAAGTCAGGGGAGTGTTGAAGACTCTGCCTCCTACAAATATGTGAGTTTTTCTCCCCTGGCTTCATGGTAGAAGTCTAATTTGGTCATTTCTTTTGCCGCTTCAGGCTGTGGACCTTACAAAGCAGAGACAGCACCCTTCAAGATGCAGAGTTCAGGGAAAGCTCCTATACAGAGGGGAGTGGGAGTCTCCGCTGAGTTTGGAAAGATGACTGGGGTTTGATTGACAGAGTGAACGCGGTGGGGGGCGGCGGGGGAGATGTTTCAAGTGAAGAGGGTCTGGAATGTGCCTAGAACAGGGAATCTTCTGACAGGCTGAAACAGGCTGTGTAAGGGAGTGCAGGTGGCTAAAGCTGCTCAGAGAGACACAGACCAGTGCGGAAAGAAAGTTCTGAGGGTTCATGAAGATATTGGACTTTATTCTGCATAAATACAGATGGTGAAGGGTGGAAGCAGTGTTTCAGAAAAGAAAAAGTGTGTAGTGCTGTGCATGCAGCATTGGTAGAAATGGGCTTGATGGGAGGAAAATTACTTAGCGGACTAGGGCCTGAGGTCATGGGGACCTATGAAAAGGAAAATAAAATGCATGAGGGTGGCTATATGATTATGTGCAGAGGGGGTGGAAACTGTTGCTCAAAACTGAATCTTAAAATTTGTTTTGTCATTGCTTTACCCAAAATAGTCGACCCTAGTTGGATTTTTTTGGAGAAAATATTTTGTCCCTTTTAAAAAGGTTCTAGTAAGAAGCAGCTTTAATGCTGTTTGTGGAAGGAAAAAGTTACAAGGAGAAAGAGTGAATACAGTGCATGATTAAAGGAGTGATGGAAAGTGACAATGGCTTTCAAAAGAGCACAGGCGAATTGACACGTATTATGACAAACACGATCTTACAGTGACTTCATTTTCTTGTGAGTGTTGGGAAATACTTTCTAGATATTCTAATAATGATGCCGTTAGCATTGTACAATTTTTAATTAAAAAGCTTATAACACAAATAGAAACTTAAATCTGGAGGAGAACTTCAATATCCTTTCATCATTTTACAGAGGAGCTAACAAGACTAGAGAGTAAACAACTCACCCACAGTCACCCAGCAGGTGTGTGACAGGTCCATTGCCAGAAGGTAAATGCTTTGCTCCTGGCCCGGTGCCCTTTAAATAAGGATGTAAATAATTATTATTTTGTAGGATTGTTGGAGTACAAAATGACAGTATGAGCAAGTAAAATGGTATGCCTAGTACCAGTGAGAGCCCTCAGTAAACAGTAGGCAGCAACCAAGCTGGTGGGAAGCCTCCTATCCAGGAGGATGCAAATTGTTGACTTGCAAGATGATGAGGATTTCCAGATAGACACAGGTGAGTAAGCATTGCTTTTTCCAGTTGGATAATGATTTCTGTCATCTCCCCTCCACTTGCGCAGTCTATTCCTGCAGTGATGGTGTCATACCAGCCCATGGAACAGTGCCCATCAAACAAGGTACTTGTCAGTATTTACGTTTTTTTCCAGTGAACTAAATGCTGACTTGTGTCGTTTGCCCCAGATGCCACCGGAAATGTCATCTTCTCCCCAGACGCTGGCTTGCAAGCACAGCAGCACCCAGAGGCTAACCTATTTCCCCTATAGCCCAAGCTCTGAGATCTCCCGTCTGGTCACAATGATCTACAGGAGAGGAAGAAAGCTATCTAGGGACGAGATCTAGAATCAACTGAGAGAGATGCTTAAAAATCACCAGTTACTTTAATGAGTAAGTACTTTTCAGTTTTTCCATTTTATCTGGGAGTCAAAGATGTTTCCTTTCTTTTTCAAAGCAAGAAACTAGAATGTGTTTAATGCTAAAAAGAAGGATCCAGGCCAAGGAGGGTAAAGAAAATGCAGAATGCAAATTATCCCCTCACTGGGGGATATCCGGGAGCGAAGTCCCTGAGCTGCTGAGGAAGCTTTACGCCTAAGGAGGTACCTCTCTGCCTTTGCAGGAGGGTGGGAAGACGAGGTAGGTAATATTATTCCCTTTTTACAGAAGAGGAAACTGGTTCAGAACTGTGGGCAGCCAGCCCAAGAGCACGCAGCTGTCCAGGGGCAGAGTCCACGTCTGGCTTCTTTGTCTGGAGTTGAAAGCCAGATCACCACCTTCTGGTATCTTTCATTTGTGTTAAAGGGGTAATAGGTCCCTCCCAGCCCTTCTCTCCTTCTGTCCTAGCCATCCGCAGAGCCATCCTGTGCAAAGGAAGGAGCTAGGCTGTGCGCCCTGGGCGTCATGATCCTTCTGCGGGCCTCCGAAGTGCGGCAGCTGCTTCACAATAAGTTCGTGGTCATCCTGGGGGACTCTGTGCATAGGGCAGTATACAAGGACCTGGTGCTTCTGCTGCAGAAGGACCGCCTGCTCACTCCCGGGCAGCTTAGAGCAAGGGGGGAGCTGAACTTCGAACAAGATGAGCTGGTGGACGGAGGCCAGCGGGGCCACATGCACAACGGCCTTAACTACCGTGAGGTCCGCGAGTTCCGCTCCGACCACCATCTGGTACGTTTTTACTTCCTCACCCGCGTGTACTCCGATTACCTCCAGACCATCTTGAAAGAGCTGCAGTCGGGCGAGCACGCCCCCGACCTGGTCATCATGAATTCCTGCCTCTGGGACATCTCCAGGTATGGTCCGAACTCCTGGAGAAGCTACCTGGAGAACCTGGAGAACCTGTTCCAGTGCCTGGGCCAGGTGCTGCCCGAGTCTTGCCTCCTGGTGTGGAACACGGCCATGCCTGTGGGCGAGGAAGTCACCGGGGGTTTTCTTCCGCCCAAGCTCCGGCGGCAGAAGGCCACCTTCCTGAAAAACGAAGTGGTCAAAGCCAACTTCCACAGCGCCACCGAGGCACGTAAACATAACTTCGATGTACTGGACTTGCATTTCCACTTCCGCCACGCGAGGGAGAACCTGCACTGGGACGGGGTGCACTGGAATGGACGTGTGCACCGCTGCCTCTCCCAGCTGCTGCTGGCCCACGTGGCCGACGCCTGGGGTGTGGAGCTGCCCCACCGCCACCCCGTGGGCGAGTGGATCAAGAAGAAAAAACCTGGCCCGAGAGTCGAAGGGCCGCCCCAGGCCAACAGAAATCACCCGGCCTTACCTCTGTCCCCACCCTTACCTTCCCCCACATACCGCCCCCTGCTTGGGTTCCCACCCCAGCGCTTGCCGCTGCTCCCGCTCCTGTCCCCACAGCCTCCTCCTCCCATTCTCCATCACCAGGGAATGCCCCGGTTCCCACAGGGTCCCCCAGATGCCTGTTTTTCCTCAGACCATACTTTCCAGTCGGATCAATTCTATTGCCATTCAGATGTCCCCTCATCAGCCCATGCAGGTTTCTTCGTCGAAGACAATTTTATGGTTGGTCCTCAGCTGCCTATGCCCTTCTTCCCCACACCCCGTTATCAGCGGCCTGCCCCAGTGGTACATAGGGGTTTTGGCAGGTATCGTCCCCGTGGCCCCTATACGCCCTGGGGACAGCGGCCTCGACCTTCAAAGAGAAGGGCCCCAGCCAATCCTGAGCCAAGGCCTCAATAGACGGACCTAGGCCTTATTTCCTCTTTATGAACATGGATTGGACAGATCTGACACTTCCTTTCCATTGCTTGGCCTGAACAGACTGACCTTGTTAACTTAAGCCTGGAGTCCATGCCTCGTCTTCCTTTTGTTCATTGCTGTTACCAAGAAAGCCAAGGAAGAGCAGCCTGACTCATTCTTCTTGGCTGCAGCCTCTTCCCCACTTCCTGGGAGTGACCCAGCGTTATTCCTGCCTCCTCACTCCTATTCTCTTTGCCTTTGTGTAAAAATAAAATGGAAATAAACAAGTTGCACAGAAGTAGTTGTGGGTTTTGCATGTGTCTATATTTA